GTACTAACAACTGAAAAGCACTTCCAAACATAAAGCACTATACAATATTTACTTGTTTTTGTTTTTCCTATATTAGATGTATAAATGCTATTGCTTCTTTCAACATATAGACTTGCCAATTTAATACACAATATTTTATTTACTTTTTAAGAATTAAATTCAAAGGAGCTACATTTTCTTGTGTTTTGCTTAAATTTGGGAAGAATTGTTCCTCTAAAAAGTACAGTATAATTGGATACAGTTAAATAAATTTTATCTCATCAGAGCGTGTCCAGTATTTTTGTGATTTTTCCTAGTTGGACTTGCTAGAAAGCCGTCTATTTGAAGCAAGGGAAAGTCTGGAAGAACACACTCTTCTGGATCTAATCTAAGTTTTCTCACTACCCACCTATCATGAGTACCTTTTTCAGTCTCTCTAGGCCAAGGGTTTCTTATTTAAAAGGACCAAGAGACTCCTTGATCCCTAAGATTCCTGCTAAGATTCTGTACCTCTTTCCTCCCAAAAGAATGACTGGTCTTGAATTCTAAAATGCAATTTTTGTGAGTGTGTTTTAAAAAGAAGACTGCATTTCGCTGAAAAATCTTCCTTGGAAAGTATATAAATCTTATTAGACGCCTTTGAGAGTCATTAAAAGAACTGAAGCATCATGCACGTTTAAAACATTACCAGGCTGGATGGAGTACGAAGGCACTCAGGGGAAGGTACTTAAACCTCCGTAGGTTCAACCAAGTCTTACCGGGAGTAACCCAACGAACAAGTGATGCTTTTTGAGACAAATTTGGAGAGTTGGCTGCAGGAAAATTAACAAGCCAGTGGATTTCCTTTTCCCTTCCTTAGGAAACTTGTTTCTGTAGATGCAAAAAGGGCCCTAGATCCTCTGGAAGAGAAAGAGAGTGGGGAGGGGAAGTTTCTCTTTCTTTACTCCCCACCTGCGGTCTGTCTGATTTCCTCTCCAGCTCTGTCTGATAAGGAATTGATTCTCCCCCTCCTCTTCCCCCTCCCGCCCTCCCTCTCCTTCTCCCTGAGTAACGATGCTGTCCTAGCAAGTGATGCTGTCGGAGACAGGAGACGGGCGCCGAGGAGGCATCGCCGCCGCCGCGGGGCTGGAGAGCCTCTCCCAGCACCAGAGCCCCGCTCGGCCCCGGGCTTCCTCGTCGCAGCCACGGCCGCGGCAGCTGCTCCCACGGTTTGATGGTGGGCGGCGGCAGCTCGGCTTCGGCGCTAGCCTCTAACTGCTGGATCGCGGGCCGCGACGCTCTCCGCTCCTGCCTTCCCGCCCTGGGCCGCCCGGGGCCCCGGAAGCCGCGGGAGGTGGTGAAGGGGCGCCGCGGGAAGACTGCACTGCCGCGAAGGCGGAGGAGGCCGGCAGCCGGCACCCCCACACTCGGACCGCAGCCGGCGCGATGTCCACCAAGGTCAGGAAGTGCAAAGAACAAGCAAGGGTGACCTTCCCGGCGCCGGAGGAGGAGGAAGACGAGGGCGAGGACGAGGGCGCGGAGCCGCAGCGCCGCCGCCGGGGCTGGAGGGGCGTCAACGGGGGGCTGGAGCCGCGCTCGGCGCCCTCGCAGCGGGAGCCGCACGGCTACTGCCCGCCGCCCTTCTCCCACGGGCCGGACCTGTGAGTACCGGGCCCGGCCGCGGCCCGCGCCTTCTACAGTTGTTTTATCGTTGCTACTGATTAGGTCCATGGAGGGAAGCCCATCCCTGAGACGCATGACAGTGATGCGGGAGAAGGGCCGGCGCCAGGCTGTCAGGGGCCCGGCCTTCATGTTCAATGACCGCGGCACCAGCCTCACCGCCGAGGAGGAGCGCTTCCTCGACGCCGCCGAGTACGGCAACATCCCAGTGGTGCGCAAGATGCTGGAGGAGTCCAAGACGCTGAACGTCAACTGCGTGGACTACATGGGCCAGAACGCGCTGCAGCTGGCTGTGGGCAACGAGCACCTGGAGGTGACCGAGCTGCTGCTCAAGAAGGAGAACCTGGCGCGCATTGGCGACGCCCTGCTGCTCGCCATCAGCAAGGGCTACGTGCGCATCGTAGAGGCCATCCTCAACCACCCTGGCTTCGCGGCCAGCAAGCGTCTCACTCTGAGCCCCTGTGAGCAGGAGCTGCAGGACGACGACTTCTACGCTTACGACGAGGACGGCACGCGCTTCTCGCCGGACATCACCCCCATCATCCTGGCGGCGCACTGCCAGAAATACGAAGTGGTGCACATGCTGCTGATGAAGGGTGCCAGGATCGAGCGGCCGCACGACTATTTCTGCAAGTGCGGGGACTGCATGGAGAAGCAGAGGCACGACTCCTTCAGCCACTCACGCTCGAGGATCAATGCCTACAAGGGGCTGGCCAGCCCGGCTTACCTCTCATTGTCCAGCGAGGACCCGGTGCTTACGGCCCTAGAGCTCAGCAACGAGCTGGCCAAGCTGGCCAACATAGAGAAGGAGTTCAAGGTAAGCTTTGCGCTCTACCCCGGCTGCTCTGTTTGTGTTAAAACACTAAACCTCTTGTTCTTAGAATGACTATCGGAAGCTCTCCATGCAATGCAAAGACTTTGTAGTGGGTGTGCTGGATCTCTGCCGAGACTCAGAAGAGGTAGAAGCCATTCTGAATGGAGATCTGGAATCAGCAGAGCCTCTGGAGGTACACAGGCACAAAGCTTCATTAAGTCGTGTCAAACTTGCCATTAAGTATGAAGTCAAAAAGGTGAGTGGGCCTACTTTCATCTAGTGCCATATCTCCCCTTCTCAAACTCTCTCTCTCCCAATAGTTTGTGGCTCATCCCAACTGCCAGCAGCAGCTCTTGACGATCTGGTATGAGAACCTCTCAGGCCTAAGGGAGCAGACCATAGCTATCAAGTGTCTCGTTGTGCTGGTCGTGGCCCTGGGCCTTCCATTCCTGGCCATTGGCTACTGGATCGCACCTTGCAGCAGGGTACTTGCTTTCTACATCTATTTCCTCTGTGGGAAGCAAACTTTTCCTCTTTGGTTTGTTACAGCTGGGGAAAATTCTGCGAAGCCCTTTTATGAAGTTTGTAGCACATGCAGCTTCTTTCATCATCTTCCTGGGTCTGCTTGTGTTCAATGCCTCAGACAGGTTCGAAGGCATCACCACGCTGCCCAATATCACAGTTACTGACTATCCCAAACAGATCTTCAGGGTGAAAACCACCCAGTTTACATGGACTGAAATGCTAATTATGGTCTGGGTTCTTGGTAAGTCTTTTATTTTAAATATCCTAATTTCTCTGACCTGCACCCTCTGTATTTGTTGTGACAGGAATGATGTGGTCTGAATGTAAAGAGCTCTGGCTGGAAGGACCTAGGGAATACATTTTGCAGTTGTGGAATGTGCTTGACTTTGGGATGCTGTCCATCTTCATTGCTGCTTTCACAGCCAGATTCCTAGCTTTCCTTCAGGCAACGAAGGCACAACAGTATGTGGACAGTTACGTCCAAGAGAGTGACCTCAGTGAAGTGACACTCCCACCAGAGATACAGTATTTCACTTATGGTAAGTTGTTAGCTTCAGGGTCCCCTTGTGTTCCATTTTTAATCTCTTTCTCTCTTTTTTCTAGCTAGAGATAAATGGCTCCCTTCTGACCCTCAGATTATATCTGAAGGCCTTTATGCCATAGCTGTTGTGCTCAGCTTCTCTCGGATTGCGTACATCCTCCCTGCAAATGAGAGCTTTGGCCCCCTGCAGATCTCTCTTGGAAGGACTGTAAAGGACATATTCAAGTTCATGGTCCTCTTTATTATGGTGTTTTTTGCCTTTATGATTGGCATGTTCATACTTTATTCTTACTACCTTGGGGCTAAAGTTAATGCTGCTTTTACCACGTAAGTAAAATATCTTATTATACAGGTATGATCTTACTTACTTTGTATCTTATTTTTTCAACAGTGTAGAAGAAAGTTTCAAGACTTTATTTTGGTCAATATTTGGGTTGTCTGAAGTGACTTCCGTTGTGCTCAAATATGATCACAAATTCATAGAAAATATTGGATACGTTCTTTATGGAATATACAATGTAACTATGGTGGTCGTTTTACTCAACATGCTAATTGCTATGATTAATAGCTCATATCAAGAAATTGAGGTAAATCGGTTTTCTATCCATAGTATCTATCCAATTAGTTTTTTTTTCTATTTTTGTGACACAGGATGACAGTGATGTAGAATGGAAGTTTGCTCGTTCAAAACTTTGGTTATCCTATTTTGATGATGGAAAAACATTACCTCCACCTTTCAGTCTAGTTCCTAGTCCAAAATCATTTGTTTATTTCATCATGCGAATTGTTAACTTTCCCAAATGCAGAAGGAGAAGGCTTCAGAAGGATATAGAAATGGGAATGGGTAACTCAAAGTCCAGGGTAGGTATCGAAAACTTACCAAGACCTTAAAACAACAAATATCAGTGCCCTTCCTCATTCACAGTTTACAAAGTGCTTTCCTGTACATTTGAACCTCATGCAACGCTGTGAGGTAGGTATTATCATTATTCCCATTTTATAGATTAATTTACTAGGTTAATTGTATTTTTTCCTAGTTAAACCTCTTCACTCAGTCTAACTCAAGAGTTTTTGAATCACACAGTTTTAACAGCATTCTCAATCAGCCAACACGTTATCAGGTAAGCATTCATTAGACGTATCTCTTGATCTCTGGAGATCTAATCATTTACTTTTGCCCAACAGCAGATAATGAAAAGACTTATAAAGCGGTATGTTTTGAAAGCACAAGTAGACAAAGAAAATGATGAAGTTAATGAAGGTAAGCATCTCCAACTTAAAAAATATCCTTTTTTACCAATAATTTTTTAATATCAATACTATAGGTGAATTAAAAGAAATCAAGCAAGATATCTCCAGCCTTCGTTATGAACTTTTGGAAGACAAGAGCCAAGCAACTGAGGAATTAGCCATTCTAATTCATAAACTTAGTGAGAAACTGAATCCCAGCATGCTGAGATGTGAATGATGCAGCAACCTGGATTTGGCTTTGACTATAGCACAAATGTGGGCAATAATATTTCTAAGTATGAAATACTTGAAAAACTATGATGTAAATTTTTAGTATTAACTACCTTTATCATGTGAACCTTTAAAAGTTAGCTCTTAATGGTTTTATTGTTTTATCACATGAAAATGCATTTTATTTGTCTGCTTTGACATTACAGTGGCATACCATTGTGTTGAAAAGCCCAATATTACTATATTATTGAAACTTTTATTCATTTTAGAGTAAACTCCACATCTTTGCACTACCTGTTTGCCTCCAAGAGACTATCAGTTCCTTGGGGACAGGGACCATGTCTTATTCATCTTTGTGTCTCCAGCATCTAGTACAGTGCCTGGTATATAGTAGGTGCTCAATAAATGTTGAAACCAACTGAACTGCCAACAAAATAAAAATAAAAAGTCTTCACTATGTAGCATACCTTCCCTTGTCCAAGTTCTGAAGAGGTTTTTTTTTTTTTTTTTTAATAGAAACTGAAGACATTTTACAACCAGCTATGACTTGGTAAGACATTCTTAGAATTTTAGGTGTCACTGATAATCCTAGAACCACTGAGCCCCAAGTGAAGAATTTAACAACAAAATGGGTTAATGAAAAATATAATTACATTGTATATTTAAGTTTCATAGAATTATTTAAAACAACACATTAAAGATTTTTCTAAAATATAGACTGCTTGCTTTCTGTCTTAGACTTACGTTTGTTGTTTTTCAGTAATGTGATTTTCTTTTAAGTTGGGGGTTATGCAGGGTTGTCATTTTGTTATAACCATCTAATTTCTGCCTCTGCTGCTTTAATGCTAAATGAGATATCAACAGCTGACTTCATATCTCACCTGTGAGCTCCCTGCTGAGTTTTGGAGGGTCTGCTCATGGGAAGAAATAGGAAAGAGCAGTGACTATGGGCGTACTTGGAAAGACATGGCCAAGCATCCCCAGGTGTGTTTCAGTTCCTTTTGGGGCATTTATTGCCATCGTTGCTTACAATGATTGACATCTTTGTTTCTTATCAAAGGATTCCAGTTCCACTTTCTATATAAAATATATTGTGATATATCTACATATGCCTTATTACATAATTGTGCTGAATGCTGGTAATATCCGCAATGCCTCTTGACTTTAATGGGAAAAGGCATGCAGACCAGTAAGTTCCCCAGTCACTTCAGAGACTATAAAACACTCAAAGCATTTTTTAACCAGCTAGGTTTAAATCTCTCATAGAGTTATGTTTAACATCCTGAGTCTGCAGTCAGTTGCTGTCAAGTCGTATAGGAATACGAATTGTGATCATAGATCAAAGATTTTCAGAGGTCCTTAAAACCAACTAAATACATGCTACTTTAAAATCATTGCTATCATGCAGAAAAGCTCTTTAGACATGAAGACAGAAATAAGTGTTAAATGGAACTACATAAAGCTCTTTAAAGATTATTTCTTAATTTCTACTTTTTGGGAGTTAAATTAAGAAAGGAACTTTATAAATGTTTTGCTACCATTGTAGAACACTTCATTAACTTTTGTGCCATGCTAAGAGTATTCGTCTTAAACATTTTTCAAACTTTATGTACTTTATGTTGTGTCTCAGAACTGAATAAAATATTGAATTTTTCCATTGTTATATGTTACCATATGTTAAGATAGTAAAGATACAAAGTTTCTATAATAGATGTTTCTGATAGTTTTATAGTATGGTCCAGGATTCCAAGTGTGAAAAGTTTTTGCTTATAGCTATGGAACTGAATATTTTGTAATTTTCTTCTTTGCGGTTGGAAAAAATGTTGAATGAAAAAGTGGCAGATTCAGCTGGGGACATTCAGCCTAAGATTCTTGGAATCTGAAGATCAGAGAAGTATGAAGATAAGCCTCATGGTATCCACACCATGTGGATAAAAAGCTGACTTTTTTTTTTTTTTTTTTTTGTCCATGCCCCTCACAACTGTAGAGCTCTTAACAGGCATTTTTTCTTTATTTACTATGTACAAACTGGTATAGTTTTAATATTTCATCTTTTTCCTTATTCATCATTTCAAGGTGTTGTTTCAGAAGAAGGTGTGATGACAAGGTGTAGTGAGTGTGGTTGATGTTTTTGATGCCCTGCCCAGATGCCCTCTACTGGACCAGTGCACCTGTCTCCCAGATTCTCCTGTGCAGTTCCTAGCCAATCACTTCCCCTGGAGAATTGCCCTCAGCTAAAAAGAAGAAGCCTTGCTCGGGATGTGATGCCTCCGCCTCCCCATGGCCAGTGACTGATGGGTGGGGGCACAAAGGGCTGGCCCCTTGTCTCAAGATGGGGCCAACTATTCAGTGCAGTTCATGCTCCAGAGCTCCTGAAAGGATTAGGGTGATGCCAGACTCAAGCTGAGATGAAATCCTGGTTTAGATTCTTCCTCTGCCTTTTCCAGTTTCCTTCCTTCCCTTTCTCCAGAGAGCATCCCCTTAATGAGTCACCACATCCAAATCTTATTAGGTTTTGCTTTTAGGGAACTCACACTAAGCCATAAGGTATTAATGTGGTAGCATACGGTTGAGATGAGGATTAGTCGAGGGGATTGCTGTCAGAATTAGTCCTTCACTTGAGGATAAAGATAGCTCTGGGTCAGCAAGTCTTTTCCCTAGTCACTTTTAACAGGTACCTTTGGGAAAACAAACCTCAAAGAAGTTGTTGGGGCAACTCAGAGAAGGGAGCATTTAAACAGGACCAAAAACAACTTTATAGAAAAAAACATTAATTAAAGGATTGTCAAAGCCCCAGGACTCTTTTTTCCTTAGGACATCTCTCATTTTTTACCTCTTTGCTATTCTTATTTTTTTCTCATTTACAGATAAAGAAAAGAAAGCAACACTCAAAGTGCTTCTTAGACTTATTGTTCGAAAAGTTGGGTACTTTGTAAGTGCCTGCTGTATTGAATTTACAGAGCACCCATGACTTTATGGAAGTCACAATCTGTTGAAAAGTTTGGGTTCTTAGACTTGAAATAATGAGAAAACTTTGAAAAATGGTACAGAGTATCTTTACAGAGTTTATGCACAATAAAAACAAAAATGATATGTTGTGATTATTAAAAGCAAATTTGGTACAATTTAGGATAACTATCTTACCCAATATGTCAATATATTTATATTTCAAATGTGCAAGCCAAGTGAAAGCAGCTTTTGTAAATGGGAAGATAAATTGTCTGATGGACAATGTCTAAAGAGAACTGAAGCCACACTAATGACTGTGGTATGGGACAAACCATTTAACTTCTCTGGTCTTCATAAATGGTTCAGGCAAACAGGGTTATGCTACATCAGGGGTTCCTAGTCCCTGGAGCTCATAGAGGTGTTTTAGGAGGTTAATGTCATCATCCAAGGTGGTAATCTTTCTTTCCATGTCTTTTTAAATTTTTTAAATAAAGTTTTTAAAATACATTTTTAGAGGCGGGTCTCACTATGTTGTCCAGGCTAGTCTTTAACTTTTGGCCTCAAGCGATCCTCCTGCCTCAGCCTCCCAAAATCAGGCTGGGCACAGTGGTGCACACCTGTAATCGCAGCACTTTGGGACGTTGAAGCAGGTCGATGGCTTCAGTTCAGGAGTTCGAGACCAGCAGGGCAACATGGTGAAACTGTCTCTACAAAAAATACAAAAAAAATTAGCCGGGCATGGTGGCATGTGTCTGTGGTTCCAGTTACTCAGGAGGCTGGGGTGAGAGGATAACTTGAGCCCAGGAAGTTGAGGCTGCAGTGAGCTGGTTCACGCCACTGCACTCCAGCCTGGGTGACAAAGTGAACCACCCCCCACAAAAAAAAAAAAAAAAAAAAAAAAAAATCTAAAATGGGTATTTATAACTTTGTTCAGTTTAAAAAAGAGTTTGAGAATTTCTAAATTTATACCATGTGTTAGGGGAAACTAATGTTTTTACTCATGACTCAGTCACTCAGCTGACCACCACTAGCGTGTTGATGGTTTTAACTTTAATGCAGTTTAAATTGCTTTTATTTTTAGCCATAAGTTGTTTAACTTATACTCATAATGGTTGCTTTAGCACCATAACATAAGGTTATAAATTACTGAGGTGCATGGTAATTCTGCAAATTTGTCTCTAAAGTGGTCTTTGTCACATCTGAGAGGCAGCCATCTTCTGTTGAGTTTTATAAAGACCACCAAGATGTCTCTGATACCCTAAAACATCTTTAAAAAGAGGACACACAGTGGTAATTTAACTTGACATTTTCTTTATTGTGAATAAAAATTCCTTACCCTGCTAATTAATTATTTGAGGAATACTTAAAATTAGTAGGTTGAAATCTTTACTAATCATTTAGAAACAAAACATAGTATGTACTTTAAAAATAATAAATTGCATTTTTAGATGCAAAATCAAAGAATTCCAAATATCATATTATGCAAACTTTTTGTATTGTTTTGATGCTATATCATAGCCTCATTTCACTGTTTTAAAATAAATTTGAGCTTCAAAATAAACTTTTACTTTCCTTCTACACAATTAATTGAACAGTGGACATCACTTGCTAAATGGAAAGTAAGCACTGCCAGCATTGTCTGTCTTTGGTGTTTTTTTTTTTACCTATTTATTAGAACCATAGTATTTCTTCATTATTAATTTGTATGAACTATTTTTTAAGATATTAACTCTTTTCTCCTATATTTTTGTTTTCATTTAAACATTGTTGTGACATATTGAAATGTTTATCTTTACTTTTCATTTTTTTTAAGTTAGTTTTTTGTTTGTTTTTTAGAGATGGGGCCTTGCTATTTTGCCCAGGCTGGATTGTTGGGCTCAAGCAATCTTGAGCCTCAGCCTTCAAATAGCTGAGACTACAGGCATGTAACACCATATCTGCTTTTTTCCTTTGTGGTTTCTTCTATTCCTTTTGAGATCAGTTTCCTTCTGTTATGGGCTGAATTGTGTCCCCTCAAAACTCATGTTAAAGTCCTCGCCTTCAGTATCTCAGACTATAACTATAGTTGGAGATAGGGTCTTTAAAGAGGTAATTAATTTAAAATGAGATAATATGACTGGTGTGCTTATAAAAAGACAAGATGAGACACAGACAGACATAGAGGGAGGACCACGTGAAGACACGGAGAAGATGACGATCTATAAGCCAAGAAGAGAGGCCTCTGAAGATCGGTTTTATTCCCTGCTGACACCTTGATCTATGACTTCTAGACTCCAAGACTGTGAGAAAATAAATTTCTGTTGTTGAAAAGCCTCCCAGTGTGTACTACTTTGCTATGGCAGCCC